CCCTAACTCTCTCACTGTGTGTAACATGAGAAAACAGAATCACTTGCAAAGATGTGCAGCAGCATTGGACCTTCTTTATTGTGCCTCTGAAAGGCAAGAGAGTATTCTGGGGAATTTCAAAATGTTTCCAAGGAAGCAATATTATGAGAACTACCTTGATTTTGAAAACACCATAAAAGATTAGACAGTATCATCTATAACAGTGGGGATCTCATCAATCACGTTTTCTGCTTTGTTCCCAGGCACCTAACACATAGTAGGTGCTTTATAAGTGATTTGTGAAATAACTGAGGGTATTTCAGAGAATTATTACCAGCACAATCTATAAATGAAAACTAGGTCATCTTGTATTCATCATTGAAATTTAGGCAAAATTATACTATATTTCTGAAGAAGAAAGGGTTCAAACCGTAGTAAGAGGAAGAAGATGTTGAACTTCTGAGTGTTTTCCCTCCCCACCCCAGCATGTTATTTGAAGGAGAGGAAAAATTTTTTAAAAAAGAGCTGTGAGCATATTTCTTCATTTGATGCTGAAAATAACATATTTTTATTTATTAAACATGTTCAAAAAGTTCAGAAGGTTTTTATTGGACTTATGCATATACGCATCTATGTCCTATTCCAGGTAAATTCTAGTCTATTTAACTGCTGAAACAACCAGCAGACTTAAATTAGTATAAACCTGACAATATTTGTGGTTAATTTACTGGTAAAAAGAACATTAAGAGGTAAGAAATGGCTTATATTTCACTTTCCCATTTACTGTTAGAAGTCTAACTCCCACTAATACTATCAGTATTTTGCAGAATGCTTTTTTCTTGTTTCTCCTTCCCTCTTTACTCTTTTGTTAAATCAGTGGTATCAGTAGGACTTCTAATGTAATAAATCAGGCAATATAATGTTAAAGCGCTGCTTGAGTTGTTGAAGAGTTAGTAGGCAGATATTACAATTCACTGTAGCTGTAATAGAGGGTAATGTCACTTTAAGACATGTGATACTTTAGAGCGGAGGGATGTATTGAAACAGACTACTGCTACTTACAGCACCGTATAGCAGCCCTGCTCCTACATTTTGCTGCCTTACTCTGCCCCGAATGCACTGGAGTGGGGATGGTCCATCGGCAACTATAAACTGATTCTCATCAGGAAACTGCACATTATCTCCCCATCACTTCAAAGGTCTCGTCAGGCAGAGGTGACGCCAGGAGATGATTTAAAGGTGAAAATGACAAGGTTTCCACCCCTCAAACCTTGGCTCCTTTTCTGACAATACAGTCTGAATGAACCCGATGTCTTTTTTTTTACTGTGGAAATAGGATCGGAAGAGAGTAACATTTTTTTTTTTTTAATCCTGATAAAGAAGATTGTTGGGAAGCTCTTTGAAAAAAAATTTTAAATTGTGGCACAGATGGATTTTAAAAAGTGTTAGATCTTTCCAATGAACACTAATAGAGTACTCTGCTCTTGGCTGGATTTTTCAGGTAAGAAGCATCTTTAAGGGTTTAAGATTCAGATTTTGCCAATCCTTGGAGTTTTGTTTTGCAGAATTAAGAAAAAAATGAATGTATGATCATCTGAAAAGGGCTTTCTCTCAATCCCACTTCATGGCATGACCTCTGCTGGATCATTAGTTCTAGCCAGAGAAGTAGCAAAGGAACATGACGTCTGAGACCTCCCTTCCCTCATCAGTGGGGCTGACTGAGCTGGGGGCTTGAAGCCGGAGGTAACCTTTCCTGTCGAATGTTCTCTTTAGAGAATGGCAATGGTCTCTGCGATGTCCTGGGTCCTGTATTTGTGGATAAGTGCTTGTGCAATGCTACTCTGCCATGGATCCCTTCAGCACACTTTCCAGCAGCATCACCTGCACAGACCAGGTAAGTCAGGAGCTGGCTCCACTGCAGCCTCCAATCAGTGTCCCTGTTCTTTCTCTCTTGCCAGAAGGAGGGACGTGTGAAGTGATAGCAGCACACCGATGTTGTAACAAGAATCGCATTGAGGAGCGGTCACAAACAGTAAAGTGTTCCTGTCTACCTGGAAAAGTGGCTGGAACAACAAGAAACCGGCCTTCTTGCGTCGATGGTAGGTACCTGGTTTTACCTCTTGAAAAGCTCTGCAAACACAGTTGTTTCCTGTTTCTGCACAGCCTCCATAGTGATTGGGAAATGGTGGTGTGAGATGGAGCCTTGCCTAGAAGGAGAAGAATGTAAGACACTCCCTGACAATTCTGGATGGATGTGCGCAACAGGCAACAAAATTAAGACCACGAGAGTAAGTGCACTTATTTCAAATGTATTTTGGATTCCCTGAAATGTCTGTCTTTCTTTGGTTTCAGATTCACCCAAGAACCTAACAGAAGCATTTGTGGTAGTAAAGGAAAACCAACCCTCTGGAAAATACATTTTGAGAATCTCAAACATCTCACATATATACAAGCCAAATGGATTTCTTACTTGCACTTTGACTGGCTACCAGATAATCACAGTGCGTTTACTGTGTGTAACGAAATATCCTACAGTGAGAAGACACAGCGTTTTGGCAACACCATGGAAAGTGGGCTTAAAAAAGGGTTTTCTCAGTGAAATTTTTGGGCATCATGAAGAACGATCAACTATCTTCTAATTTGAATCTATAGTTACTTTGTACCATTTGAAATATATGTATATATATATATATAATATTTTGAAATATTATCTATTCTCTTCAAGAAATGAACAGTACCACAGTTTGAGACGGCTGGTGTACCCCTTTGAGTTTTGGATGTTTTGTCTGTTTTGCTTTGTTTTGTTAGTCATTTCTTTTTCTAACGGCAAGGAAGATATGTGCCCTTTTGAGAATTCAAGATGGCACTGACACGGGAAGGCCAGCTACAGGTGGACTCCTGGAATTTGAGGCATCATAATGATACTGAATCAAGAACTTCCTTCTGCTTCTACCAGATGGCCCAAGGAAGCACATCGTCCTGTTTTATTGCTTTCTACCCTGTGCAATATTAGCATGCAAGCTTGGCTTACATAGTCATACTTTATATTCAATTGATATATAATAACCGTTCTAACCTCTTCCAGGAAAATATTTTTAGAACTACTAGCTTTTCCACTTAGAAGAAAATGAGGATTCTTAAGGGAGCCACTCCACCATGCTATTAAGACTCTGGCAGAGTTATGGGTAGGATATGGATCCCTACATGAATAAGTCCTGTAAATACAATGTCTTAAGGCTTTGTATAGCTGTCCTAGACTGCAGAAATGTCCTCTGATTAAATCCAAAGTCTGGCATCGTTAACTACATAGTGCTGTAGCAACAAGTCTTATCATGGCATCTCTTTCTATGTTTGGTTTGCTTTTTCCAAGAGTATTCAGGTCTCCTCTTGTGAGATAGGAAGGCCATGAAAACAATTAGATTTCAAGATGATCTATGTGACCAAATGTTGGACAGCCCTATTAAAGTGGTAAACAACTTCTTTCTAAACCTACTTGTCTTCTTTATTTTGCCATTTATTT